AAGATTGTGGTTGTAGCGTCATCGCAGAGGTGAAGTGTTCCATTGATTGCCACTGTGGTAGTCTATATCAGTTTCCCACATTAAGGTGGGAGGAATCTACTAAGCAAATGTACGCCCTCCCCATTCGTTCGAAACACATTGCAGTAAAATTGCAAAAGTGGCCGGGCGTGGTAGCTCATGCCTGTAATCCCAGCACTTGGGGAAGCTGAGACGGGAAGATCGCCTGAGGCCAGGAGTTTGAAGCCAGCTTGGGTAACATAGTGAGACACCCCTACCTTCTCTATTAAAATGAGATTTTAATTTTTTTTCTCTTCAGTTCATCGGTTAACAAGATAAAAAAATTAATAAAAAATTAACTTTTTAAAACATTTAAAGTAAAGTAGGAGTGGAAGCAGTATGTGGACTCATGGGGCTTGGGTCTGAATCCTACCTAGATCGGCACTGCGAAATGGGGATAATGATCTCCTAGAGCTGCTGAAATAGGAAAATGGAAGAACAGCAGCTGATGTATTAATATTATCATTATTACTACTACCCATTACCTGACAAGTGATAATTGTGACATGAAAGAGGCTGGACCGGTTGTTACAACAATTTTTTCCGTCTAGAATTCGGCGGTAAGGTCTGAGACAACACCTCAGCTTAGATCAGTGCCTTCTCTGAACAGCGTTCACTAAGCAGCCCCCAACCCCAAAACCCCCAAGTCCCCGGGCGCCGAGGACGCTGCGAGTCCTGCGCATGCGCAAGGTTGCCCACTCGCTCACCGCCTCCTTGGCGAATGGCCTGTTCCATTCTCGAGGGATGCCGGCGGGAGGTGAGGCGGGAGACTTGGAAGCCTGGGCCCGGAAGTGAGGTGCGTCACTAGTATTTCCAGCCTTTCACTCCATGAATAGTACTTTGTGATTATTATACTTCTACCTTGATGATTGCAACAGGCTGCTGGAAAGAGTTTGGTGAACAATCCACCGGGCATCCTCCCCCCTTCACCTGCGCACGTTAGGGAGGGCCGGCGTGGCGCCCAGGTACGGAATCCCAGAGGGCTCCGCCCAGCGCTACGGGGCCCCGCCCCGCCGCCTCTCAACCATCAGGTTCGGCAGCCCGCGGCGCCGCCTGGCAGCTCCTCCTCTTCTCCGCCCCGCCGGCCGCGGGCGCGGGGGACGTCAGCGCTGCCAGCGTGGAAGGAGCTGCGGGGCGCGGGAGGAGGAAGTAGAGCCCGGGACCGCCAGGCCACCACCGGCCGCCTCAGCCATGGACGCGTCCCTGGAGAAGGTCCGTGCCGGGAGGGGGCGATGGGGACGGTGCTGCGGCCCGGGGCTCCCGCTTCCGAGGCAACTGTTTCCCAGTCGCGAGCTGCCATTGTGACCCGGACAGGGGGACGCGGGCTGACAGGCCCTGCCTGAGGAGGCCTCGCCGGGAGGGCGGCTGGGGCCCGGGCGCGTCACGGGGCCGGGTGTCTCTTGGGTCCCCGTGGGCCGAAGAGGCTGGGCGGGGTTCGGTGGGGGCCGCGACGGGCCCGGAGCCCAGGACTGGGACCGCGGGGCCGACCTTGGGCCCTGCCGAGGTTCCGCGAGTGGCCGGCCTGAGCTCGGCTGGCCCTTTCGGAGGACCGGGAGCTCTCCGTTGGCGGCCCCAGATGCTCCCGGAAAGAAGCCGCAGTTATTTCAGAGCCAGCTGCAAACCTGTAGGTTTTTCTTGGTCTCCGAGTTAGGAATGAAATTTCTTTCTTTTTTTTTTTTGTTTCCCAGATAGCAGACCCCACGTTAGCTGAAATGGGAAAAAACTTGAAGGAGGCAGTGAAGATGCTGGAGGACAGTCAGAGGTGAGTAGGACAGAGGTGACCCTGTTCAACGAAAATGAACAGCTTTTTCTTTTCTTTAAATTAGAAGAACAGAAGAGGAAAATGGAAAGAAGCTCATATCCGGAGATATTCCAGGCCCACTCCAGGGCAGGTAGGTGGCACTGAGGATCCATACCTTTAGTTCCATCAGCCCATCAACTCTTTTTATTCTGCAGTGGGCAAGATATGGTGAGCATCCTCCAGTTAGTTCAGAATCTCATGCATGGAGATGAAGATGAGGAGCCCCAGAGCCCCAGGTAATGAACCTGGCAGCTTCTCTTTTCAAGTGTTTGACTCTAATACTTTAATTTTGCTTAACAGAATCCAAAATATTGGAGAACAAGGTCATATGGCTTTGTTGGGACATAGTCTGGGAGCTTATATTTCAACTCTGGACAAAGAGAAGCTGAGAAAACTTACAACTAGGATACTTTCAGATACCACCTTATGGCTATGCAGAATTTTCAGGTAAAGACATGATGAGTTTCCAGTGAAGACTTATAAGAGCATATTAATATGTATCTCTTAACAGATATGAAAATGGGTGTGCTTATTTCCACGAAGAGGAAAGAGAAGGACTTGCAAAGATATGTAGGCTTGCCATTCATTCTCGATATGAAGACTTCGTAGTGGATGGCTTCAATGTGTTATATAACAAGAAGCCTGTCATATATCTTAGTGCTGCTGCTAGACCTGGCCTGGGCCAATACCTTTGTAATCAGGTAATGTGGTATCAGGTGGCTATTTTAAAGAATTTCTTGTCAAGTCATATGTTTCTTCCTGCAGCTCGGCTTGCCCTTCCCCTGCTTGTGCCGTGTACCCTGTAACACTGTGTTTGGATCCCAGCATCAGATGGTGAGTTCTACTTTTGGTTTGTAAAATCATGTCCTCATTTTTTAATGATTTGTTTTGGTTCCAGGATGTTGCCTTCCTGGAGAAACTGATTAAAGATGATATAGAGCGAGGAAGACTGCCCCTGTTGCTTGTCGCAAATGCAGGTAGGTAGCATGATGCTGAATCTACCATTTTGTCCTTTTAATGCCCTGATGTGTTTTATCCTAGGAACGGCAGCAGTAGGACACACAGACAAGATTGGGAGATTGAAAGAACTCTGTGAGCAGTATGGCATATGGCTTCATGTGGAGGGGTAAGCCGGCGGTGAGGCTGGTGGCTCCATTCATTAGTTCTTGGACTGGTGTTTTTTCTTCCAGTGTGAATCTGGCAACATTGGCTCTGGGTTATGTCTCCTCATCAGTGCTGGTATGTTGTTGATTTACTGAATATTGGTGTTTAATCTAACAAAGAGTTGTTCTTGTTTTGGTAGGCTGCAGCCAAATGTGATAGCATGACGATGACTCCTGGCCCGTGGCTGGGTTTGCCAGCTGTTCCTGCGGTGACACTGTATAAACACGATGACCCTGCCTTGGTAAGTTTCCACTCACTGGGGAGGGAGTGGGTTTTGATTAATAAACCTCTTTTGGCTTTTTTAGACTTTAGTTGCTGGTCTTACATCAAATAAGCCCACAGACAAACTCCGTGCCCTGCCTCTGTGGTTATCTTTACAATACTTGGGACTTGATGGGTTTGTGGAGAGGATCAAGCATGCCTGTCAACTGGTGAGTAGAAGCCTGACATTTAAATGAAAGACTAATTACATGTGTTATTTTTTGTCATTTGCAGAGTCAACGGTTGCAGGAAAGTTTGAAGAAAGTGAATTACATCAAAATCTTGGTATAGTATATAAGTTCATCTGTTTTCAAAATTACTTGGTGATATGAGACTTCCATTCTTCCAGGTGGAAGATGAGCTCAGCTCCCCAGTGGTGGTGTTCAGATTTTTCCAGGAATTACCAGGCTCAGGTCGGTGAATTTTAAAAGAGGGTTATTTTCATGGAGTGACTCCCTTTCTGTGTTTTGGTGTCAGATCCGGTGTTTAAAGCCGTCCCAGTGCCCAACATGACACCTTCAGGAGTCGGCCGGGAGAGGCACTCGTGTGACGCGCTGAATCGCTGGGTGAGAATGGCAGTCACCCCCCTTTCCTTTCAACAGGAGGGTGTTCATTGTGTCCTCCTCACAGCTGGGAGAACAGCTGAAGCAGCTGGTGCCTGCAAGCGGCCTCACAGTCATGGATCTGGAAGCTGAGGGCACGTGTTTGCGGTTCAGCCCTTTGATGACCGCAGCAGGTAAACCAGGCTTGGTGGACATCCCTTGCTTTGAGCATTTCTCTGACATTGTGAACATCTTCAGTTTTAGGAACTCGGGGAGAGGATGTGGATCAGCTCGTAGCCTGCATAGAAAGCAAACTGCCAGTGCTGTGCTGTACGCTCCAGTTGCGTGAAGAGTTCAAGCAGGAAGTGGAAGCAACAGCAGGTCTCCTATATGTTGATGACCCTAACTGGTCTGGAATAGGGGTTGTCAGGTAAAGTCTTGGCCTGCCGCTTGATGTTGGAGAGCTGAAATGCTGTGGTTTGATGTTGTTTTAGGTATGAACATGCTAATGATGATAAGAGCAGTTTGAAATCAGATCCCGAAGGGGAAAACATCCATGCTGGACTCCTGAAGAAGTTAAATGAACTGGAATCTGACCTAACCTTTAAAATAGGTAACTGCTTACTTTGTAAGTCAGCTGTGGGGAGAAACTCAAGTTTGTCTCGTTACCTTTGCAGGCCCTGAGTATAAGAGCATGAAGAGCTGCCTTTATGTCGGCATGGCGAGCGACAACGTCGATGCTGCTGAGCTCGTGGAGACCATTGCGGCCACAGCCCGGGAGATAGAGGAGAACTCGAGGGTCCGTAGCACCCATCAGTGTTCATTCCTCTTAACAAGTAATGTCTTTCTTGGTCTTGCCACAGCTTCTGGAAAACATGACAGAAGTGGTTCGGAAAGGCATTCAGGAAGCTCAAGTGGAGCTGCAGAAGGCAAGTGAAGAACGGCTTCTGGAAGAGGTGAGGCCCCCGATGGGCAGCAGGCTGGGGGAAGGTGGCCCTGAACTCTGGTCCTGTCTTGCAGGGGGTGTTGCGGCAGATCCCTGTAGTGGGCTCCGTGCTGAATTGGTTTTCTCCGGTCCAGGCTTTACAGAAGGGAAGAACTTTTAACTTGACAGCAGGTAGGACGGCATAGCCTCTTCCCAGGTCTTGCTAGCTTCTACCCAGCCCTCTCCTCTCCCGCAGGCTCTCTGGAGTCCACAGAACCCATATATGTCTACAAAGCACAAGGTGCAGGAGTCACGCTGCCTCCAACGCCCTCGGGCAGTCGCACCAAGCAGAGGCTTCCAGGTAAGTGACGCCTCTGCACCGAGTTCAGGTAAGTTTCAGCGCAGTCTGTCTGCCCTTTCTGTAGGCCAGAAGCCTTTTAAAAGGTCCCTGCGAGGTTCAGATGCTTTGAGTGAGACCAGCTCAGTCAGTCATATTGAAGACTTAGAAAAGGTGGAGCGCCTATCCAGTGGGCCGGAGCAGATCACCCTCGAGGCCAGCAGCACTGAGGGACACCCAGGGGCTCCCAGCCCTCAGCACACCGACCAGACCGAGGCCTTCCAGAAAGGGGTCCCACACCCAGAAGATGACCACTCACAGGTAGAAGGACCGGAGAGCTTAAGATGAGACTCATTGTGTGGTTTGAGACTGTACTGAGTATTGTTTCAGGGAAGATGAAGTTCTATTGGAAATGTGAACTGTGCCACATACTAATATAAATTACTGTTGTTTGTGCTTCACTGGGATTTTGGCACAAATATGTGCCTGAAAGGTAGGCTTTCTAGGAGGGGAGTCAGCTTGTCTAACTTCATGTACATGTAGAACCACATGTTTGCTGTCCTACTACGACTTTTCCCTAAGTTACCATAAACACATTTTATTCACAAAAAACACTTCGAATTTCAAGTGTCTACCAGTAGCACCCTTGCTCTTTCTAAACATAAGCCTAAGTATATGAGGTTGCCCGTGGCAACTTTTTGGTAAAACAGCTTTTCATTAGCACTCTCCAGGTTCTCTGCAACACTTCACAGAGGCGAGACTGGCTGTATCCTTTGCTGTCGGTCTTTAGTACGATCAAGTTGCAATATACAGTGGGACTGCTAGACTTGAAGGAGAGCAGTGATTGTGGGATTGTAAATAAGAGCATCAGAAGCCCTCCCCAGCTACTGCTCTTCGTGGAGACTTAGTAAGGACTGTGTCTACTTGAGCTGTGGCAAGGCTGCTGTCTGGGACTGTCCTCTGCCACAAGGCCATTTCTCCCATTATATACCGTTTGTAAAGAGAAACTGTAAAGTCTCCTCCTGACCATATATTTTTAAATACTGGCAAAGCTTTTAAAATTGGCACACAAGTACAGACTGTGCTCATTTCTGTTTAGTATCTGAAAACCTGATAGATGCTACCCTTAAGAGCTTGCTCTTCCGTGTGCTACGTAGCACCCACCTGGTTAAAATCTGAAAACAAGTACCCCTTTGACCTGTCTCCCACTGAAGCTTCTACTGCCCTGGCAGCTCGCCTGGGCCCAACTCAGAAACAGGAGCCAGCAGAGCACTCTCTCACGCTGATCCAGCCGGGCACCCTGCTTAAGTCAGTAGAAGCTCGCTGGCACTGCCCGTTCCTACTTTTCCGAAGTACTGCGTCACTTTGTCGTAAGTAATGGCCCCTGTGCCTTCTTAATCCAGCAGTCAAGCTTTTGGGAGACCTGAAAATGGGAAAATTCACACTGGGTTTCTGGACTGTAGTATTGGAAGCCTTAGTTATAGTATATTAAGCCTATAATTATACTCTGATTTGATGGGATTTTTGACATTTACACTTGTCAAAATGCAGGGGGTTTTTTTTGGTGCAGATGATTAAACAGTCTTCCCTATTTGGTGCAATGAAGTATAGCAGATAAAATGGGGGAGGGGTAAATTATCACCTTCAAGAAAATTACATGTTTTTATATATATTTGGAATTGTTAAATTGGTTTTGCTGAAACATTTCACCCTTGAGATATTATTTGAATGTTGGTTTCAATAAAGGTTCTTGAAATTGTTACCAGTGAATTCAGTTTATAAATCTTATTACAAAAGACTTACCCACGTACCTGAAATAGCTGCCGATAGACCAGTGAGAGGTAGGTTCTCCTCTGCCCGTTATTACCGACCAAAAAAAAAACTGGACATCAATTTTTTAGTAAACCAAAAAATAAGTCTCAACAAATGCCTTTGCCAAAATAAGGTTTTATTTTGAAAGTCATTTGATGAAAGTCATTTGAAAGACACTGAGGAGGGAAGGAGGCCTAAGACCCAACAGATGTAGGATCCAGATCTGGATTCGTGCCAGCCCCACCAATGGTCTGTCAGGCCAAGAAGGTGCTTTCTTTGGTAATTCATGTTTTTTAACTTCCTGGAGAAGAGATCTTTTCCCACAAGCCATCTTCATTTTTTTTGTAGAGTAGGGCTTTATTTCCAGAAAACAGTGTGTGAGCTGGAGATGGGTGTTTTTTTAAAAACATCAAGGTAGATCTAATATGTTCAACAAAGTGGGGTGGCTCAGCCAGAGGCGAAGTGGAAAGATTCTGAAAACACAAGATGGTGGGCATTAGAGAAGCCAACCTTACTGTCCCCTGCTGTGATAAAGATGTCAAAGTATCTTTGTTCTTGGACACAAATATATATAATAAAATACGTTAAGAAATGAGGTGGCCTGAATTAGTAAGAAAAAAGTTGATT